AAGTCACACATCCCAAAGTTAGTGAATGAGTGGAGTTTAAACCCAGGGCTGTATGGCTATCATGCCTGTTTTCCCCTACTCTGCTACACTGTCTCCTCTGTAAATGTTTTGTTTTGTCTTTTGGAGACAGGGTCTCACTCTGTCACCCATGCTGAAGTGCAGTGGTGCCAGCACAGCTCACTGCATGTAAATGGTTTTCCTAGATTTGTATTTTAATCAAATATTCAGAGAAACAATGCTCCCTGTTCTCTCTCGCTGGGGATGGTTTCATTGCCTTATCTTATCTATTTTCTATTTTTCCGTGTCTGTTAATTCAGCCTCATAATGGGAAATGGCTGCAGACCTGGGCTTGCTGGCTGAGATAATCCATGGGTGCTTATGGACTTACTCCAGAAGGGCTTCCCCTTCCTATCAACAGCCTGTAGACCCTTCGTGTTTTCACCTTCTGAAGAGGTTGTGTAAGGCGCTGGGTTCGGAATCACGGAAGGCCCAGGTGCAAACCTCAGCAGTCCCGGGTACCAGCTGTGCAGCGCAGGTGAGCCGCTTAGCCCCTCTCACCCAGTCACGAGTGATGGTGTCTCGCGAGGCCGGTGTAGGACGAGTGTGGTCCAGGCGCAGTACCTGAAAAGGGCGCCCAGGGAGGGAGCCGGCGGTCGTTGGGCGCTCTCTCGGCCCGCACCCGGGCATCCCTCGACCCGGGCTGGAGGGGCAGTGTCCCGGGATGCACCGCTGCGGGGACCCCCCGCCCGGCCTCGCGGACCCGCCTCGGCCCAGGACGGAGGAGGAGGCAGGTGCGGGGCCCGGGGCGGGTGCGGGGACGGCAGGTGGAGGGAAGAGGGCATCGGGCCCTGCTCACCGCGGTGTGTGGGGCTGCCCGACCGCGCCCCCCGCAGGTGCCGCCCAGACCCCGGCCGAGGGTCCTCGTCCCCGCGCAGGCCCAGGTCGAGGCCGAGAGAGGGCCCGTGTCCCCGCGCAGACCTAGGCCGAGAGAGGGCCCGTGACCCCGCGCAGGTCAAGGCCGAGAGAGGGCCCGTGTCCCCGCGGAGGTCAAGGCCGAGAGAGGGCCCGTGTCCCCGCGCAGGTCAAGGCCCAGAGTCCCCGTGCTCGCACAGATGGTGTCCTGGGGCCCAGTCGCGCTCCCCGCTCGCGGCAGCCCCCGTGTACTGGGCCTTGCAAAGTCCGTTAGGAGCGCTCCAGGGCGACAGTGCCCAGCGGTTAACAAGTTTGTAATTACTTTCGTGGGTTTCTACGTTGGTCTCACTGAATTCCAGCTTTCTTTTCTCAAGGTGGTGAAACAGGAAGCAACATCCCATCAGGAAGAACCTGAGGGTGCCATCCAGTAGCTTCGCCTCACGTCACTGACTGCCCTCAGTCAGAAATCTTGACTCGCAACTTTGGAGGGTGGGTCTCTGAAGGAATTTCAGGTCTTACACAGAGATGAGTTGTGCTGCTCTCTGAGGAGAACGAAGCTGGTTGGAACGTTGGAAGCTGCTCTCTGACTACACTTCACAAGCAAGGGGCACCTTTTGTGGACTGACATTTCAGAAAGGTAGGCGCCATCCCATGGATGTGGTTAGTATTTTAATTATGTTTCTCTTTTTCTGCTTCTTTAGGGATGTTGTGAAACAAAAGCTGACATTTATATATATATACATATATACAGTATTTGAGTTCCTCAGTAGAAAGCTATCATATATACTCAGGTAATTATCTTTATTTTATTTTATTTTACCTCACTTTATCCTCTACCCGATTTGCATCCCACAGATGGCGTTATTCCCTCTGGTCCCCACTGCTCTGGCCAAACCTTCTCTCTGCTGACTGCATCTATTGCTGTGAGCTGATTGTCCTCTAGTTTCTCCATCTCCTGAGGCATGCTTCACACCACTGCCAGAAGAGCTGCCAGGCATGTGCCCGGGTGAAGCAAAGTGGGGAGGGTACAAGCCTAATGTCTGTTTCCATTTCTCTAGAATGTTTTGGACGTTTAAAGAATGGTTCTGGTTGGAAAGATTCTGGCTTCCTCCAACAATAAAGTGGTCAGATCTTGAGGATCACGATGGACTCGTCTTTGTAAAACCTTCTCATTTATACGTGACAATTCCATATGCTTTTCTCTTGCTGATTATCAGACGTGTATTTGAAAAGTAAGTAGTACTTGTGTCTTTCCTTCCCATTCTTTGAACTTTTTTTCTTTTCATATTTTTGTAGATTTGTTGCTTCACCTCTAGCAAAATCATTTGGCATTAAAGAGACAGTTCGAAAGGTTACACCAAATACTGTCTTAGAGAATTTTTTCAAACATTCCACAAGGCAACCATTGCAAGTAAGTACAAATTCTTTGCTTTTCGACTTAAAATCACTCATTTATGCGTTTCATCCCTTTTCAGACTGATATTTATGGACTGGCAAAGAAGTGTAACTTGACGGAGCGCCAGGTGGAAAGATGGTTTAGGAGTCGGCGGAATCAAGAGAGGCCTTCCAGGCTGAAGAAATTCCAGGAAGCTTGGTAAGGAGGATGGGCCAAGCTTTAGGAATGCTAAGGGAGTAAAGATTTTTCTTTCTTTTGGCAGCTGGAGATTTGCATTTTACTTAATGATCACTGTTGCTGGAATTGCGTTTCTTTATGATGTAAGTTATCTTTTTATATCTTCGATTGGAATTCTGTTGGCTCTTTTTTTTTTTCTTCTTTCAGAAACCTTGGCTATATGACTTATGGGAGGTTTGGAATGGCTATCCCAAACAGGTAAGTCCACTATAACATATTCCTCCCCTTACTTTAAAGTAATGAATACTCTTCTTTTCCTCAGCCCCTGCTGCCATCCCAGTACTGGTACTACATTTTAGAAATGAGTTTTTATTGGTCTCTGTTATTTAGACTTGGCTTTGATGTCAAGAGAAAGGTAAGTGTCTTATTTACAAAGCTTCTTTATCACTTAATGGCTTCCATTTTCCCTCATCTTACAGGATTTTCTAGCTCATATCATCCACCACCTGGCTGCTATTAGTCTGATGAGCTTCTCTTGGTGTGCTAATTATATTCGCAGTGGGACCCTCGTGATGATTGTACACGATGTGGCTGACATTTGGCTGGAGGTAAACGTTTGCCATTAAAAAACTAATGACAACACTTTATCTGCAGTTTCTTTCTTTTTTGCAGTCTGCTAAGATGTTTTCTTATGCTGGATGGACGCAGACCTGTAACACCCTGTTTTTCATCTTCTCCACCATATTTTTCATCAGCCGCCTCATTGTTTTTCCTTTCTGGTGAGTAGACCGGTGATGTGCCCTGCCTTTGGAATGAAATTCTCTCAACTGTTTGGTGTTTCAGGATTTTATATTGCACGCTGATCTTGCCTATGTATCACCTCGAGCCTTTCTTTTCATACATCTTCCTCAACCTACAGCTCATGATCTTGCAGGTCCTTCACCTTTACTGGGGTTATTACATCTTGAAGATGCTCAACAGATGTATATTCATGAAGGTAAGGGCTGTCCAAATATTATTGCTCTTAATGTCACTCACAGCCAATTCTTTCCTTTGTCTAGAGCATCCAGGATGTGAGGAGTGATGACGAGGATTATGAAGAGGAAGAGGAAGAGGAAGAAGAAGAGGCTACCAAAGGCAAAGAGATGGATTGTTTAAAGAACGGCCTCAGGGCTGAGAGGCACCTCATTCCCAATGGCCAGCATGGCCATTAGCTGGAAGCCTACAGGACTCCCATGGCACAGCATGCTGCAAGTACTGTTGGCAGCCTGGCTTCCAGGCCCCACACCGACCCCACATTCTGCCCTTCCCTCTTTCTCACCACCGCCTTCCCTCCCACCTAAGATGTGTTTACCAAAATGTTGTTAACTTGTGTTAAAATGTTAAATATAAGCATGCCCATGGATTTTTACTGCAGTTAGGACTCAGACTGGTCAAAGATTTCAAAGATTTCTCCACAGAACCGTCTCAGTTCTAATTGCACTCCCTCATGCATGTCACTTTCTCAGGGGCTCGCTTTGTTATAGACCCTTTCGCCTCGCCACCTTGCCTGTCCTCAGGACGCTTTCACAGGTGCTAAGTGATCTCATTTTTCCCAGGTGTGTTTGGCCACAAAGAGCAGCTTCTTTCTCAAAATGAGTTAGAAGTGGCAGTGGGACAGGAGCGGAAGGACCACACCAGGAGACACTTCCATCCTGAAGCTTAGGTGCCTCATCTCCACAGGGCGGTGGCAGTCCCTGCCTGCCACCCCACAGGGTTACAGCAAGGATTAAGTGAGATCACAGAAGTTTAAGTACACACTGTCAACCGTGGGGTCATCGTGAACCAACCCACTTTGCACTGTTTGGGAGACAGAAACCTGGCTAAACATGGCACTGCAATGGGCCTGAACAAAAGGCAGAATCTTTAAAAATTCCTCTTAAATGACTCTGGAGATACCTGGAAATGAAAGTGCCAAGAAAGGTGTTCCATTTTATTTGCTAACTATTTATGCATTAGCTCCCCAAGGGTCATTCTCAGATTCTCCTGGAATTCTTCTCCCTCAGGACCCATGGTTCAAGGAAGGAAGCTTAGGCCCTGTTCCTTCCTGTCCTTTGCTGGTCTTTCCCTTTTTTCCTTTCTAGGAGGGAAGCTTCTGTGCTGCTGCCCTGAGCCCTTCCTTCAGGCCAGCACAGTACCTGGGGACCTCCACGGGGGAATGGGATCCAGGCCAGGTTGCTTGCTGAGCCTCATCACCCAGGAGGCCTGAGCCTCTGGGGAGGGCACGCATGTACACTGCCAGACCCAGGGGAGATCTTGGGAACAGAGGATGCTACGTGATTTCCTCTGGCTTCCAACCCAATCAGCCTGCATCACAGTGAAACACAACACAAAAGGCCATAAAAGGCATACCCCTGAGAAATGTTTAAGGGCAGGTGCTAGAGTCAGTGCCAGCTCCCTGGGAGGAGGGATAGGGACGGGCAGATCAGTAGCCAGCTTGTCCTCACCCTCCGGAAGGGAGCACCGGAGAAGACTTGCACACGTCCCTGCCTCCCTTGCGGCCTTGTCACCAGAGGGACACATCTCCTGGGCACAATGTGCAGGGCTGACCTGGGAGACTTCTCAGGTGGCTGCTGGCTGAGGAGAGGCCAGGCCTTCCCAAGGAAGACCCTGAGTAAAATCTGCATCTGTCCTCACCACCTGGCACAGTCTCTCATAACGGTCAGATTTTGTATGTTCATCCTATTTATTCAGGGGCTCGTACTAGAAAGCCACAGGAGAGGTCGGCTTGTAGGGACTGGAAAATCAGCCCCAAGCAGAGCAGCTGCAGGGCCCCTGGAGCCGGAAGGACACTGCACAGAACAGACTGCGTTATTGTTATTTTTAAATAAAAATATACATTTGAAACCTTAAGGCTAAACAAAAATAAACAAAAAATCCTTTAGAATTCTTTCCACAACAATATCTCTTTCTGAGAAATTGTTACAAACAAGGTCAGATTTTCTCTGTATAACATTTGCTTTTATGAGGACAATATCATATGCATTATATGCATAATATGATATTATAAATCAAAATGCCTGCACCCACTTTAGGGTATAGCTATTGACTTATTATTAATATTATATTATTATTATTTTGCTGGAAGAAGGTCACACTAAGATATAATTTTTTATGTTTTCAGTTAACGGTATGCTTTCTTCTTTGCTTATTTGGTTTTTGTCTCTGTACCAAATATCTTCTTGCTTAAGGTAGAAAAGTATTTGTTTACCTCTATCTCCAGTTTTTTTTCTTATTTGAATGTTGAAGGTAAAATTGATATACCAATTTTAACTATTTCTGATACAGCTGAAAGCACTAAACTACTTCATAAGAAGTAGATACTCATTTTTGTAACACTATTTAGGGCTTTTGTGGTTAATTTTAAAGGAAACCACTCTTTCTACAGGAAACAAGGGCTCAGGATTCTTCAGATGACCTTATAAAAATGCAGTCCACAGTGCTATCAATATTGTAACAGTAATGACTACAATAAAGCCAAAAGTCCAGTGTACCTGGTGATTGAGTAGATTCAGCACACACATT